TTTCGAGGAAATGTCTCCATTAGCCTAACTCTAGGGCTCTTTTCCTGGGTCCCACTGTTGCTGGCTGTGACAGCACCCTTCACCTTGCAGTGATGTTGGTAAATAGTGTATTTACGTATTTTCAGAGTAGAGCTTCTAGAGCTTACATCAGATTTTCCAACGGGTTTGTAGCACCAAAACGATAAAAAGCTGTAAATGGGCCAGGCACGGTGGCTCACACCTGTAATCCCAGCACTTTGGGAGGCTGAGGCTGGCGGATCACCTGAGGTGGGGAGTTCGAGACCAGCATGACCAACATGGAGAAACCACGTTTCTACTGAAAATGCAAAGTTAGCCGGGCATGCTGGTGCATGCCTGTAATCCCAGCTACTGGGAAGGCTGAGACAGGAGAGTCGCTTGAACTCGGGAGGCGGAGGTCGCGGTGAGCCGCGATCGCGTCGTTGCACTCCAGCCTGGGCAGCAAGAGAGAAACTCGAAACTCCGTCTCACAAAAAAAAAAAAAAAAGGCTGTAAAGGATCCACCTCCAGGTAAACATTTACTCTTCCATGTCACCTGCTGTGTACATTGTCTCTCTAACCCTCACAATAATCATATGAAGTAGGTATTAGTATCCCATTTCACAGATGAGAAAACTGAAGCTTAGAAAAATGAAGTCATTTGTCCCCGTCTGGATTCGAACCGAGATCTGACACCAAAGCTCATGCTGAGGGGAGTTAAGGAGGTTTGTTCAGTCCCTAGGCACGGCAATCAGGAAACTCTCTGCACTTGCGGTGGTGGTCTGGCGAGCCCCAGGTGGGGACTGGCCTCTGCTCCCTCGCCTGGGGAGGAGACAAAGTGGGAGTGGTCCCCAAGTTTTGCGTGAAGTGGGGTGGGGTGGCGTGTCTTAGCCTACGGGGCACCAGCCTTCTAGTGTGCCCCTGCCCAACGGGAGGGAGGAGGGAGCGGGGAGCCCCGGCGAGGGAGGAGAGGGCGGGCCCTGAGAGGAGTTTGAAAAGAGGAAGGAAGTGGGGCCCTGCGGCGCCCAGCCACCCCCTGACGGCTTCCCCACGGGAGGACGCGAGGCCCCGGCCCAGCCATGGCCCCCTGGCGCAAAGCTGACAAGGAGCGGCACGGCGTGGGTAGGTGCGGGCCCCAGGGCGCGGCAGGGAGCCTCACCTAGCTGTCTTTCTTTCTGTTTCACAGCCATATACAACTTCCAAGGCAGCGGAGCCCCCCAGCTCTCCCTGCAGATCGGCGATGTGGTGCGAATACAGGAGACGTGTGGAGGTGAGTCACTGGCCCACGCCCCAAGTGCTGGAGAGGGAACTGTTTCTTTGTTTTCTTTTTGCAGACTGGTATAGGGGATACCTCATAAAGCACAAAATGTTACAGGTAAGGTCACCTGGTTTTTATTTGTGTCAGTATATTTTGTTTTGTTTTGTTTTGTTTCCAACAGGGCATTTTTCCTAAGTCATTTATCCACATCAAGGAAGTGACAGTTGAGAAAAGAAGGTATTTGCCATTCTTCACCAGACTTGAGCCTCTTTCACACCACTTTTTCTCCCACCTTAAATAGAAATACTGAGAACATCATTCCTGCAGAAATTCCTCTGGCACAAGAAGTGACAACGACACTTTGGGAATGGGGAAGCATCTGGAAACAACTCTATGTGGTGAGACTCAGAACTCTGCTCCCTGAGTTGGACAGGTAATTATGGGTTGTTTCTTGTCTCCTAGGCCAGCAAAAAGGAGCGTTTTCTCCAGGTGCAGTCCATGATGTACGATCTGATGGAGTGGAGGTCCCAGCTTCTCTCAGGAACCTTACCCAAGGATGAGCTGAAGGAACTGAAGCAGAAAGTCACGTCCAAAATTGACTATGGCAACAAGTAACCTCTCTTTCCTCTGCAAAGAGGTTTTCATTTGTCTTCACCTCCAGTTTTTGCTTTACAGAATCCTTGAGCTTGATTTGATTGTCAGAGATGAAGACGGAAATATCTTGGACCCTGATAATACCAGTGTCATCAGCTTGTTCCATGCACATGAGGAAGCAACTGATAAAATCACAGAGCGTATCAAAGAAGAAATGGTGAGCTTTACTAAATAGGCTTTGGCCAAGTGCATCTTCTTTCCTTCTTCCTTCTGCCTTTCAGTCAAAAGACCAGCCAGATTATGCAATGTATTCCCGGATCTCCTCATCCCCCACCCATAGCCTCTATGTGTTTGTGAGAAACTTTGTGTGCAGAATTGGGGAAGATGCTGAGCTCTTCATGTCTCTCTACGACCCCAACAAGCAAACGGTCATAAGGTAGGTGTGTCCAGGGTTGCCCTACTTCTCTGGCAGTAACGGGCTGCCACTCTTCTTCCCACAGTGAGAACTACCTAGTGCGATGGGGCAGCCGGGGCTTCCCTAAGGAGATTGAGATGCTCAACAATCTGAAGGTGGTCTTCACGGTGAGTGTGCACCCTCTTCTCGTTACCGTGCTTGATGGTCAATTTTTTGTTTCTTTCCCCCCAGGATCTTGGAAACAAAGACCTCAACAGGGATAAAATTTACTTGATTTGTCAAATAGTCCGGGTCGGCAAGATGGATCTTAAGGATACTGGTGCAAAGAAGTGCACGCAGGGACTGAGGAGGCCCTTTGGGGTGGCAGGTAAGGGGCACACTCTGCATCATTGATTTTTATAAACCATTAATTCATTCTGTCTTCTTTCTAGTTATGGATATAACAGACATCATCAAGGGGAAAGCAGAGAGTGATGAAGAAAAGCAGCACTTCATTCCTTTTCACCCGTAAGACATTTCCCATTTCTTTCCATTCTCTTGTGGACATTTCATGCTCTCTTTTCCTTTCCAGGGTTACAGCTGAGAATGACTTCCTACACAGCCTGCTGGGCAAAGTCATAGCCTCCAAGGGGGACAGTGGAGGGCAAGGTAAAGTGCCAATATGCCAGTGGGCTGAGCCTTGGGCTCTTCACGGTGAGCTGTTCCTTTGCAGGCCTCTGGGTGACCATGAAGATGCTGGTGGGTGACATCATTCAGATTCGCAAGGACTATCCACACCTGGTGGACAGGACCACCGTGGTGGCCAGGAAGCTGGGATTCCCAGAGATCATCATGCCAGGTGAGACACAGCTGCTCTGACCTTCCCCTGGGCTAACTCTTGTCTCTCTCTCCCTCTGCCTCAGGGGATGTCAGGAACGACATCTACATTACTCTCTTACAAGGTGACTTTGACAAGTACAACAAGACCACACAGAGGAATGTGGAAGTCATCATGTGTGTGTGCGCGGAGGATGGCAAAACGCTGCCTGTAAGGGACTCACTGCTGCTCTGGGTGACAGGTCTTTTCCCTCACTTTGTTTTTCTTGGGTCAGAATGCAATTTGCGTGGGAGCAGGGGACAAGCCCATGAATGAGTATCGCTCCGTTGTGTACTATCAAGTCAAACAGCCACGCTGGATGGAAACAGTCAAGGTAATAATTAATAATAGCAGCAAACACATGTCTTGTGTTCTGAGCTCTGTTTCTGTCTGCTGAGGTGGCTGTCCCTATTGAAGACATGCAGAGGATCCATCTGCGATTCATGTTTCGACATCGGTCATCTCTGGAATGTGAGTACCATACTGAATGGCATCTCTGCACCTTTCTTTCCTGACCCCACAATGCTATTTCCAGCTAAAGATAAAGGAGAAAAGAACTTTGCCATGTCCTATGTGAAGCTGATGAAAGAAGATGGGACTACTCTACACGATGGATTCCATGACTTAGTTGTCCTCAAGGTACCATGAGTTGGAAGGAGCTCTGCACTGAGGGCTTGGGGCAGTAACCAAGTGTTGTTTCCAGGGGGACAGCAAGAAGATGGAGGATGCCAGCGCATACCTGACCCTTCCTTCTTATCGACACCATGTGGAAAACAAGGGGGCCACGCTGAGCAGGAGCTCCAGCAGTGTTGGGGGGCTTTCTGTCAGCTCCCGGGATGTGTTCTCCATTTCCACCCTGGTGTGCTCCACAAAGCTCACTCAGAATGGTAATCGGGTCATCAAGAGTTGTGTCTGTGGGTGATACTTCTGAATGTCTGGACTCTATTTTAGTGGGCTTGCTGGGTTTGCTGAAGTGGCGTATGAAGCCTCAACTGCTACAGGAGAATTTAGAAAAGTTGAAGATTGTGGATGGAGAGGAAGTGGTGAAGGTCAGTGGGGCTTCATTTTGATTGTATTCTTATGAAGTAGTGCAACCTTTGTTATTTCTTCCAGTTTCTCCAGGATACTCTGGATGCCCTCTTCAACATCATGATGGAGCATTCTCAAAGTGATGAATATGACATCCTCGTCTTTGATGCCTTGGTAAGAGAGAGGGGAAAAGTGTCTAGTGACAACTGAAAATACTGCTGCCTTGCATCTTCCTCAGATTTACATAATAGGACTCATTGCAGACCGGAAATTTCAGCATTTCAACACCGTTCTGGAGGCTTACATCCAACAGCATTTCAGTGCGACCTTGGCTTACAAGTAAGTAATTGTGCACATGGGAACTTCTTCTCGATGTATTTTGAAAATATTATCCCTTATTCAGGAAATTGATGACAGTGCTGAAGACTTACTTGGATACCTCCAGCAGAGGGGAGCAATGTGAGCCAATCCTAAGAACGCTGAAGGCTTTGGAATATGTGTTCAAGTTCATTGTTCGGTCGAGGACATTATTTTCACAGTGAGTACTTGTTATGTAAGAGTGATTGATTATTGAGAAATGACCCAGATGTATCTTGTTTCAGGCTTTATGAAGGCAAAGAACAGATGGAGTTTGAAGAATCCATGAGACGGCTCTTTGAATCCATCAACAATCTGATGAAAAGTCAATACAAAACTACCATCCTTTTGCAGGTTGGTTTATGCTACAATAAAATCTATCTTCTGATCACTTATATGTATTTTACATTCCACCTAGGTGGCGGCTTTGAAATACATCCCATCTGTCCTGCATGATGTAGAAATGGTCTTTGATGCGAAGTTACTCAGGTGAGAGCTCATGTTGTACTTTCTTGGGCTCTGCTCTACCAGCTCCTATTTTTCCTGCCCTCAGCCAACTCCTGTATGAGTTCTACACCTGCATCCCTCCTGTGAAACTCCAGAAGCAGAAAGTACAGTCTATGAATGAGATAGTCCAGAGCAACCTCTTTAAAAAGCAAGGTGAGTACACAGCACCCTTGCTGGGGTGGGGTTTCTACACTACTCTGAACTGTCTTTATTCCAGAATGCCGGGACATTCTGCTTCCTGTCATCACCAAAGAGCTGAAGGAGCTGCTGGAGCAGAAGGATGACATGCAACACCAGGTCCTGGAGAGGAAGTACTGCGTTGAATTGCTCAACAGCATCTTGGAAGTCCTTAGCTACCAGGATGCGGTGAGTCCTCCTGATGATGTAGATATCCTGGATTGTCACATAGATGTCTCTGACTGTTTTACAGGCCTTCACCTACCACCATATCCAGGAGATCATGGTCCAGCTGCTGCGGACAGTGAACCGGACAGTCATCACCATGGGCCGGGATCACATTCTGATTGTGAGTGGATTATTTCTTCTTGTCAAATGTTGTTTGTATTTACTATGTTATTGTTCTTTCTCAGCATAGGGGTCTTCCAGAAAAATCGATGAGTCTAGATTTTTGAGGACTGCTGTGATATTCTTTTAAAGATGAAGACTGTAATCAAGCCAAATTTTCCCAAACACATTCCATGGAACACTAAGCACGTGGATCAACAGTTTTGTAGTCAAATATTTGGAAAATGTTGCCTCTTTCCTCCTCTTCGTAGGAATTTGCTGTGGCTCTAAGCATTCCTGCATCCAGTAAAGATGTCTGTTTAACTTTGTTTAACCCAGTGTTTTCCAGTTTCACCTCATCAAAGAGCCCTTACAGAGCTGTGGAGAGGAGCACTTGGGAGAAGCCAGTTTTGGAGATGGGATTGCATCCCAGGAGTACATTGAAATGATTGCTTTCTTGAGGATTAGGGCCCACTGATAAGAACAGGCTGTAAGCAGTGTTGTGACAGTCTTCTCCCAGAGCTCTTAATCGAACTTTTAAGTTTCTCAATTGAATAGTGCACAAATACAATATTTTACCCTTTTACTGAAGGAACATAGTAAATAATACTGTGATAGCCCCTTGACAGTAGAAAGATGATCTTTTAAAAAAATGCTCCAGAGAGGTTGGAGGAGAGAATTACTTTTATCTGTGTCTATCAGAATCCCATGTACATCCTGGTCCTGGGCAAATATTATTTTAAGAGCTTTTCCATGACTCAAATACCTTCTTTCTATTCTGCTCATTTCCTTTTCTTTTTAGCCTTAATGCCATTCCACATTTGAGAGAGAACGTTAACATAAACTGCAGTAATGTCAGTCATCAATATTTGCATAGCTAGGGTGCAGCTTTTGGAAGAAGCTCTCCAGAAAAAATTACAGTACAGTGTGCACATTGCCTAAAGGTATTTATTGCTTCCAAAGAATGAATTATCTCATCTTATGGAGGAAAAGATGAAGGCTCAGAGAAGATGAGCCCTAATTTATGCAGAACCCCTGATAATATTCATCTGGAATACCAAGAAATAATGTTAATACATAAAAATAATGTAATGTAAATCATGTTATGCACTGCAGCAGTTAGCTGGAAGATCTGGAACTGATTCACCTGGTCAGTTTAGAGCTTTCTGAACTCCCTTGGTATTGTATCCAGACTGGGCTTGATACATTTAATTATCTAAGTAAAGTAGATCTTGGCCATCACCTTTGAATAATACCAACAATGAGAAAAATAACCGTTAATGGTTGAGGATTTGCAGTTTAGAGAATATCACCTACATTATCTTTCTAAGCTGGTGGAGTTACCTCATTTAACAGATTTATAGTGCTCAGAGAGGTTAAGTGATTTGTATATGGTCACACAGCTTAATGTATACTTGAGCTGGAGCCAGATCCTAACCCCTTGTATCTCCCTTAAATTGTGCTGTCTCATTCCACAGAGCTCCTCAGGCAAAGCTGTTTGATTGGATATAACCTACATTGTTTGAGTATCTGATACATTCTGGGTGGTTTTCCAAGGGGAATTCTTTGAAAGGGAGCTTGAAATTTGTATGTTGAAGTTAGATAACCTCTTTATTTAACAAACACCTGTACAGTACAGTGTTTATTGTCATTACAGGCAAGCTTCTAAGCACTTTGTAAATATCGAATTGTGAATTTCTCTTATCGGTCCCACAGACAGATATAATTTTACCGTATTTCACAGATGTGGAAACTAATATCAGAGGCTAAATAATTCCCTGGGGGACACAGAGCCACCACCTCATGGAACCAGGATTGTGCCTAGGCTCTCAGGCTCCAAGGCCTATGCTCCTCACCTCTGTGCTGGGTTCCTTCTCCTTCTAAATTCTCTGTTTACACAAGCATGGGACTGGGTAGAAAAACTGGATGGAGGGTGATTCAGATTGAGATGTTTTCTTGGTGTAAACATGAGATGTCTGGGTGGTAAGCTTATATGAATGGTTTTTACTTTTTTCTTTGTACTTTCATATATTTCCTAAATTTCCTACAATATTTATGTGTTACTTTCCTAATAATGAAGGGGCATACGCAGAAAACACATTGGCTCTAGTATAGGATTTCAGCCTTTATAGATGTTGATGCTGACTTATTAGCAACCTATTTGTTAGCAGCACATGCGTGCGTGTGCATGCACGTGGGCACACACACACACACACACACACACACACTCTTTGCAGGGGAATTTTGAGCCAGAAATTTATCTGTAGGCCCATATTCATTCCTTTTTGCACATTTCTATTGTGACCTTGGGCACGTCTCTATCCCTCTTTGAGCCACTGTTTTCTCATCTGATAAAAGAAGGATAATATTGCTTCAAAGAAGGTTAATAGGACTAAGTAAGGCACTGAATATGCATGTATTTTATAAGTTTTAAAGTGCCTTAAAAATGTGAGTAACTGTGTTTAGGTAAAAACATATATGGCATGTTTCTTAAAGTTTCTCTTCTCTGTTATTTGCATAGATGTTATGCAACTTGTGTTGTAGATAGTTTGCCAAGGAGAATTTTATCCTGCAGGCCTCAGCCAGTCAGTATATGAGCTAAGATGGAAGTTTTGTGGGATAAGCAATCTGCTGCTCCCTTGGAGAATTCTCTAAATTTGCAAGTAGAAACATTGCGGTTGGCAAAATGGAGCTGGATTAATAACGTTTATCATTCAGGTGGAGGCTTTGTGTTTGCAAAGGGCCTGGTAATTGGTAATTAGCTGATGCCCCTTGTCTCCTCCTGCCACCCTCTTCCTCCCTGCCCTGCTGTGCCCCCTGGAATCCAGAGGCAGAGGCACCTGCATGCTCCCAGTCTGCTTCTCCCTGCACAGTGCCTGGAAAGTCCCAGGGGACCACAGCCATCTGACAAGTTGGTACTGGGTTGAGTTACACCAGCCACACACACTAGCTCTGGCCCTGAGCTGGGAGTAAATGAGGTCAGGCCAAGAGACATCAAGCTTCAAACATATATTTTCAAAATAAATAGGAAGTCTCTGTCCTCATACTCTTTCCCTGTCACCTTTGCTCCCTAAAAGTCTAACCTCTTTTTAGTCAGTTTCCTGGTATCCAAAGGCCCATTTTACTTCCTCCAACCATCCTGTCAGCAAATCACATTTCCCTGTTGTGTTTTCTCCAGTAGAAAGGACTTTTCTCATTTATTTGTTCCTGAGAAGAATTAGGAATCTGAGAATCTTGATGATCTTTTGGCTGCTTCTTGGGTAGCAATTTAGACTCTCACTGAACACCCATCTCATCTCTTCAGAGCTATTCAATCATGCTGAAGTTCATTTGAACAAACTAAGACTTCCTATTAGCAACCCCATCCTGCTTAAAAAATGGAGATTCCCCTCTGCCATTAAAGCAGATCTGAGAGGCTTTTTTTGAAGGAGGGCTGAAAGTTGAATAATTAACAGGACATTTCTTTTCCAACCCTTCTTTTCTTTTCTTTTTTCATCAATCTGAAGTATCCTGGGACGCTCTTTGGCCTGGCACATGGGTAGGTAGGCATATTGTCAAAGATTGAGCTGCAGTTTTTCAATTTGTGACTTCCCTGATAACTACTTCCTCTAGAAGTCCCCAGAAATGAAAATGGGAGTGTGTGTCCAGGCACAATTGCTTCTCCCAGTCTTCCTGGGGATGTTCCAATCTTGTCAACCAGTTTTCAGTTTTGTTTCAGAGTATTGACTCAAGTAATTAAATCATCAATAATATTAGACTTCCCTTTTTCCTTTTTAATTTTTCTTTCTCTATTATTCTTTTTCTTCACTATCCACCCCAACCCCCCATTCATCTGTTCTTTTTATGGAAGGCCAAAAAGTGTAATACATGGTAAAGAGGGGAAAGGGGACTCTGTAGTAGGGAGCTGAGGACTAGTTCAGTCAGGCAGCCCTAGCTTAGCTTCAGTTTCCTTATCTGTAAAGTGGAGAAGTCAAACCTGCCTTGAGGGCAGGTGACTGAAACCCTGCAGGTAAGACCCTAGGACAGATGGGTCCTGGTAAGAGCATCGTCTTGTTGAGAGGCTGAGGTGGGCAGATCACAAGGTCAGGCGTTAAAGACCAGCCTGGCCAACATGGTGAAACCCCATCTTTACTAAAATTACAAAAATTAACTGAGCGTGGTGTTGTGCACCTGTAATCCCAGCTACTTGGGAGGCTGAGGCAGAAGAATCGCTTGAACCCAGGAGGTGGAGATTGCAATGAGCTAAGATCAGGCCACTGAACTCCAGCCTGGGCGACAGAGCAAGACTCTGTCTTAAAAAAAAAAAAAAAAAAAAAAAAAAGCATTGTCCTGGGGTGTAATCCCAGCAGCTCTGCCATTGATTGGTTGTGTGACCTGTGGGACTTCTGTAGTTCAGTTTCTTCATCTGTAGAACGGAGTGACAATAGCACCTGTCATATAGGGTTGTGTGTTGGGAGCATTAAAAGAGATCATGTAAAGTGCTTTCCAGGATGCCAGACCAATAATGGTGAGTCCTTCATACATATTATCTATTGCTGCTATTATCACTGTTTCTGGAATTTAACAATTTCTGGTTCCCTGGGGAGAAGATGTTCCCTGGCAGCTGGGCCTGTTTTAGGTCTTGTGTTTCCCGCAGAGACTCTAGGGAAATTCTTAAAGGGGCTTTGTGAGTATCATCTCTGAGCATAACTGTGTGCCCAGGAGCTCGCAACACACCCCTCATTCCATGGCAGGATGTCGTCAGCTCTGGTTAGTCTCTGAGTCCATTGCTTAGAGCTGAGCTTAGAAAAGAGAATTTCTCTCTTAGAGACAAGTGGGATGCTGTGGGAAAACATAGATCTGGGAAGCCAGTCAGGCCAAAGGGATCCAGGAGTAGGAGTTCCTATAGTCGGCATGGATGTGGATAGGTAGACGCAGGCCCAGTGCCTGACTTGGGGACCACGGGGAAGCCACTCACCTGATTGTCTCTCACCTGCCACCTGCAGACCCTGCTCCTTACTTGCTGTTTGGGAAATATTGTCGCTTTGCATAGGATGGCACTGTTCTTACTTTTGATGAATGTCTGAAAAATGAACTTCTTATCCTCTACCTTTTTCAACTGCCATATACATGCTGGCATTACTGTTAACAAATAGGCCCTTTTCCCTGATCACATGAGCCTCGGATTATGGTCTGCATTGATCTTCTGTGAGCTCAGGTGGCCATGTTCAAAGAAAGCTTTGTGAACATGATGACTGAGAAAGATGAATCTGGGTGCCGCATGAGGCTGGAAGGTGGGGGCAGTGATGTGGCACATCAGCTCACTCAGGCAGGACAGAATAGGGTTTAAGCAAAGAATGCATTAGAATGCATTATGCCATACGTCACCCACTTACCATGGCATAGGACTAGAGGGGGCCTCAAAGATTATTTAAAGAAAAACAAACCAATGCCTTTAAGGCTTGTGACTCTGTAACTAGAGGTGAAGTTTGGCTGGATGCATTCATTTAGCAACTAGTTACTTATTGAGCTTTTACTGCATCTCAGGCACTGCAGTGGAAACACAGGATGAACTAGACAATGTCCCTCCCTCTAGGTCTTCTAAAAAAAAGACCAGTACATGAAAAATAATTGTAAATTATGATACAAAACAAGGAGCAGAATAGGGAAGAACTAAAGCTTGGGGCAGAAATGAGGCTGGCTACTTTAGGTGGGATGGCCAAGGATAACATCTCTCTGACATTTGTGTTAAGAATTAAAGCCATATAAAGTGCTTCCCAGGGTGCCAGACCAATATGGTATATTCTTCATAAATATGCTACATGAAGAGTGGGAAGAGCAAAAGAGCAGAAGAGCATTCCAGCTGGAGGAGCAAACATTTGCAAAAGTTCAAGATGGGAAGATCTCGGCCCTTTCCAGGACTTGAAAAAAGGCCCCTGGCTGGAGAGTCATGAGAGAAGGGAAGCAGCTTCAGATGAATTCGGAGAGGTAGAAGCAGCCAGATCCTCTAGAGCCTTGTAGGCCACAGTAAGGGGGTTGAGTTGTAATGCAAGGCAGAGTTCTCAAGCTCTATCATGAATCAGAATCACCTGGAGATTCAATAGAGATTGCTGGACCCCATCCCTAGAGATGGGGACCTTCTAATAAGTTTGCATGTGGTGCCGATGCTACTGGGCCAGAGACCAGACTTTGAGAACCACTGCTGTAAGGCAGTGAGAACCCTAACAGAAGGATGTTTCATATAATTAATTTGCAGGACTTAGTAACTGATGGAGTGTAGGGTTAAAGAGGGAAAAGAATCAAAGATAATTCTAAAGGTACAGTCCTGTGTGATCAGGAGGTAAAACATATAGGAAAAATTCTTGTTTTTTGAGACGGAGTCTCGCTCTGTCGCCCAGGCTGGAGTGCAGTGGCACAATCTTGGCTCACTGCAAGCTCCGCTTCCCGAGTTCATGCCATTCTCCTGCCTCAGCCTCCCGAGTAGCTGGGACTACAGGCGCCCGCCACCACGCCTGGCTAATTTTTTGTATTTTTAGTAGAGATGGGGTTTCACTGTGTTAGCCAGGATGGTCTCAATCTCCTGACCTCATGATCCACCCGTCTCGGCCTCCCAAAGTGCTGGGATTACAGGCATGAGACACTGCTCCCGGCCCGAAAAATTCTTTATTCAGGGCTGGATGATGAGATGGTATAACCAGCAGGAATCTTCCTTGGGTTTCAGTAGGTGTGGGAATTAACTCACAGATCCATGTGTGTGTATGCATTTTTTCTTAAACAGGTGGTAGAGAGGGTACAAATATCAGGGAGAAAGTCCACAGAAGCAGGATAAGATACTGTCAACCTGGGGTTCCTTCAGGCCTTCCCAGCCAAACCCTTCCCCCTGCAACTCAGGATCAGCCACCTCATTGACTTGCCCCACCCAAGGCCAAACCAATATTGACAGCAGCCTCAATGCACCAGCAGGAGGGGTCTACAGTTATTGCTGCCACAGGTCTTACACCAGATGGCCCTCGGTGGGCCAGCCTGTTCTTGCCCAGTCTGTTCTTGCCCTGTTCTGACCAGTGGCAGTGCTGCCTTACCAGGGATGCCCTATCTCCACCTGAATGAACCAGGTCTGGGTTTGCACTGCTCTGCCCCAGAATGCCCCGCTGTTTTCACGTAGTCAGGCAGGTTCCCCAGCCTTAGTTCTACCAGAGCCAGCCTCCTCGCTTCCCCATGCATCAGTGCTGCTGAGAGTGAATCCAAGTTACGGGAGTAACCTTGCTGAGCAGGAGGCCAAAACCAGTGAGTGACATGAAGCATCGTCCATCCAAAAGAGAGGCCAAGAAAGCATGGAAAGGACAGTGTCATGGAGGCCTAGCAGGAGACAAACTTTTAAAAGAGGCAGAGAGATCTAAATACATCCAAACTGTTGAAGCGTAAAGCATTAGAAAAAAATATGATTTCTCAACAAGTTATGACACCTTCATAGAGAACAGTTATACAGGAATGAGTGGGTGGAAGAAAATAGCAACCACAGCCCAATAATGCAGATCTAATGTTATTAGGTTAAATACTACACAAGTAATTACTCAGTGATGAAAATTATTAATTGTGCACATGATGCTCACTCTATGCCCTGGGTGTTTCTGTTCCTGCTTGAATAGTGGAATAATTAGCAGATAACTGCGCTATTAATTATGCCAAAGCTTGCTTTGAGATAGACTAAAAGGCCAAACATGTAGGATGAGGAGGAGCTATGTGTTCTGTTCATCTTTGTGCCCTGAGAAGAGCAGATGGAAAGCTTGAGGTCAACCTGGGCCCACAGCTGGCCAGGTAGACTGAAGTTCTGTCATGCCCTGCCTTGAAAGGGAACCAGAGTGCCTATGCAGGAAGCCCACGCACATAGCACTTAGGCATAGCAGGGGGTTAAAGGTGTTTTCAAGTTCAAGTCATGACACATTTATAAGCCAAAGCCCCAAGGGCCAGTATTTTCCAATCTCTTCCTCCACCATCCTTGGCCATATGGTAAACATTTCTCTTTCCTTTCCCCATTGACACCAACAAGTTCATCTCACATGGGTAAGACTCAGACAAATCCCATAGCTTTTTACACGTAGATTTTCCACAAAGCGAATCCCGGCAAACGATATACAGAACTCCTAGCTTATCTTGCCATGGGATGAGATAAGATGGTAAGAAGTCATCCTGTGGCCAGGTGTGGTGGCTTATGCCTGTCATCCCAGCACTTTGGAAGGCTGAGGGGGGAGGATTGCTTGAGCCCAGTAGTTTGAAAACAGCCTGGGCAACATGATGAAACCTTGTCTCTAACAACAACAACAACAACAAAATTAGCTGAGTGTGGTGGCACATGCCTGTAGTCCCTGCTACTCGGAGGCTGAGGCAGGAGAATCACTCAAGCCTGGGATATGGAGGTCACAGTGAGCCAAGAGGGGATCACTGCACTCCAGCCTGGGCAACAGAGTGAGACCCTGTCTCAAAAAAAAAAAAAAAAAAAAAGAGAGAGAGAGAAAGAAGCTATCCTGC